ATCCAGGCCCCAGGCATGGAAGGCAGCAGAGACGGAAGCCTCGTCCAAAATTGGAAGGATCAGCCCCCAGGGCGAGTATCTCACAGTCAGCACCCGGCCGCCCCAGCCCTCGCAGCACCGCTTCCCGGGGCCACTCCTCCGCCGGCGGTAGCGCCGTCCGTTTCCCAGCTTGCCGCTGCCTTCCGCCGCCTGACCCGGCCTTCCGGCACTCGGCCGGCCGCCAGGTCTCCCGCCCTCGGAGCTCGGTGCCCCGTGCCCGACCTCCCGGCCCCGGGCTCGGTTCCCCTGGCCAGGCCTCCCGCTGCCTGGCCTCCCCGGCCCGGCCTCGCGCTGCCCGGCCTCCCCGGTCCCAGCCCAGCCTCCCGCCCCCGGGCCAGGTCTCCCCTCCGATGACCTGAGGCCTTTCCTTAGGTTACCCCCAGGTCCCTCTCCCTAAATCAAAAGCCTTAACCCGCTGCCTGGCTTCCCCGGCCCCGGCCCAGGCTCCCGCCTCCGGGCCAAGTCTCTCGCTCCGCGGGCTTCACTGCTCGCCCCCGCCCGGGCGAGGTGGCAAAACAAACACTCCGCCTTCCAGACCGGGCAGGTACCCGGGCGGGCGCAGGGCCTGGGAGAACGCAGGGAGCGGGGGCAGGGCTGACGGCCCGGAGCGAGGGCGGCAGTCACCGCACAGCCTCCTCATACCTTCTACAACCGCCTCACAATAGCACCCATCCGCTAGGAGCCGCGTCTGCACTGCTTCCGCGGCCCGCCGCCGGGAGATGTGCTCCAGCGCCAGCCCCGCCTCCCGCCCGCCCCTGTCGGCCCCTCGCGCCGCCTCCGCTGCGGCCCGTCCCCTAGCTCCCGCCCGCCCGAGAACCCAGCCCCAGGCTGGGCCCCAGGAGGCGCCCGCCCACCGCAGCGCGCCCCGCCCCCGCGCCCCGCGTCCTCACGCCCTGGTCCCGCCCTCGCGTCCCGCGCCAGTCCTCCCGCTTTGGTCCCGCCCTGAGGCTCGGCCCGGCTCCCCCGCCCCGGATTTGAAATCTAGGTCTTCCTGAGAGTCCGCGGGCTTCCGCTCCCAGCGCGGGATTCTGGAGGGAAATTGAGGGAGACTTGGAAACCGCGCCAGGCCCAACGGGTACCTAGAAGGGAGACAAAGCCAGGCCTGCTGCCCAGTTTGAGCTCTGGGAAGAAGAGGAGCAGGCCGGGACGCCCACCGGTAATTTCTGTCTCCTCTGCGATGACCTGAGGTTCTGGCTGAAGCCAGTAATTTCTCTTTACAGAGGTATCCCAGAGGTGACAGAACTTGATCTGGGCCTGGAAGGGGAAGAATTCGGGAAAAGCAACGTGGGGCATTCCAGGTAAGAGAAATGTGTGCTGGGTGCGGGGGGAGTTAATGGCCTTTTTGTTTGTTGTTTGTTTTAGTAGTAATTGATAGAAATATTACGTGGGATAGGATTTATTCTCTCCACACTTCTGAACCAATGAATAGAAAATGGGAAGCAAAACTGAAGCAAATTGAAGAACGAGCATCTCATTATGAGAGGAAACCGTTGTCCTCAGTGTATAGACCAAGATTGTCCAAGCCAGAAGAACCACCCTCCATCTGGAGACTATTTCATCGACAAGCTCAAGCTTTTAATTTTGTTAAAAGCTGTAAAGAAGTAATTTCCTCCTCCTCCTCTTCTTCTTCCTCATTTTTCTGAATTCTTTTTTGATTTTATGCAGGACGTTCATGTATTTGCTTTGGAATGCAAAGTAGGAGATGGACAACGTATTTACCTTGTGACAACCTATGCTGAATTTTGGTTTTACTATAAATCCAGGTAGGTAGCATGCAGCAGAACCACACATTAAGTCAATTTAACAATCTTGAATTATTCAATTTAGAAAAAATCTCTTACACTGCTATGAAGTTATTCCTGAAAATGCTGTGTGCAAGCTTTATTTTGATTTGGAATTTAACAAACCTGCCAACCCAGGAGCTGATGGGAAAAAGATGGTTGCATTACTCATTGAGGTAAATGGCCAACTCAAGTTTTTCTTATTTCTATAAATTATTTGCATTTTACTTGTGTTTTTAGTATGTGTGTAAAGCACTTCAAGAGTTATACGGTGTTAATTGCTCAGCTGAAGATGTTTTGAACTTGGATTCTAGCACTGATGAAAAATTCAGCCGGCATTTAATATTTCAGCTCCATGATGTGGCATTTAAAGATAATATTCATGTTGGTAAGTACACGGCTTTTTAAAAATCATGGAGTTCCAGGTGAATGATAATAGCTTTTTTCCTTAGGTAATTTTTTGAGAAAAATTTTGCAGCCTGCTCTTGACTTGCTTGGCAGTGAAGATGATGATAGCGCTCCAGAGACAACAGGCCATGGATTTCCCCATTTTTCAGAAGCACCTGCAAGACAAGGATTTTCTTTCAATAAAATGTTCACAGAAAAGGCTACAGAGGAAAGCTGGACATCGAATTCAAAGAAACTGGAGAGGCTGGGGTCAGCTGAGCAAAGCAGTCCTGACCTTTCATTTCTAGTTGTGAAGAATAACATGGGAGAGAAGCATCTTTTTGTAGATCTCGGTAAGTAAGATTGACAGCTTTCTCCATCAGACCTTTCATATTGTTTTATCAATTTTTGATGTAGGAGTTTATACAAGAAATAGAAACTTTCGGCTATATAAATCATCAAAAATTGGAAAGCGTGTGGCTTTGGAGGTTACTGAAGATAACAAATTTTTTCCTATACAGTCAAAAGATGTTTCTGACGAATATCAATATTTTCTCTCTTCTTTGGTCAGCAATGTCAGGTATGTAGTAGCAGCATCAAACCATTTTGTATTGCTTTGTTTCTTTTACCTATTTCTTCTTCAGGTTCTCAGATACTTTACGAATTCTTACATGTGAGCCATCTCAGAATAAACAAAAAGGAGTTGGATATTTTAACAGTATCGGCACTTCAGGTAAATTTTTTGATGTTTGTTTTTCTTTTTGATTGTAATTTATAAACCATTCTCTCTGTTGCAGTAGAAACCATTGAAGGTTTTCAGTGTTCTCCCTATCCTGAAGTTGATCATTTTGTTCTTTCTTTGGTGAATAAAGATGGCATTAAAGGAGGTAAAGTTAATCTCATCCTTTGTTAACTGTTATAGTAGCTTTAGAAACATTATTTGCATTTTAGGAATTCGGCGTTGGAACTACTTTTTCCCAGAAGAATTACTGGTTTATGATATTTGTAAATATCGGTGGTGTGAAAACATTGGAAGAGCCCATAAGAGTAATAATATAATGTAAGTAATATTAATGATTTGTGTGTATTTAAACTTTCATCAGTATCTACTTTTTGCCCTGCAGTTCATTTTGTGTGATTTTTGGCAACCACCGTTTTGATTGGTATGTATCTATCCTTATCCTTTTACTTTTTATTAATACTTTTTTTTTTTTTTTAAACATAAAGGATTCTGGTTGATCTGAAAAATGAAGTTTGGTATCAAAAATGTCATGACCCTGTATGTAAAGCAGAAAACTTCAAATCTGACTGTAAGTTACTAATTTTTACATTTACCACAAAGTATGTAATAGTTTTGCTATCTTTCTGATTCAGGTTTCCCATTACCTGCTGAAGTATGTCTCCTGTTTCTTTTCAAAGAGGTAAGTACAGATTTTAGTGTCTTTCTCCTTACGATAGCAAATTTATCTTCTGATTTGTCTTCAGCTGGACTGTCCACTTGTTAAAAAATTAAATCCACCCTTGCTCTTCCGTCGGGGAGTATTGAAAAGTATGTGCACAGAACTGTAGGTAATTTCAAATTTGGAGTTTCAAGTGTGTCTGAGCTTCAGTGCAGCAACGTTTGAATCAGTGCACTCATTCCCACGGTGAGATATCGGAGACAGCATTCCTCCTGCATATTCACTTTAGTATCTGTCACTTAATACCTTACTTCAACATAGAGTATAAGGTTAAATCACATATCCTGAGTAAATATTTTCCTATCCCACTCTCTATCCCTTCACCACTGAAATAAAGGAAGAAGAGTTTACAACAGATGAAGCAGATGAAACTAGGAGCAATGAAACCCAGAATCCTCATAAACCATCACCTAGCAGGCTGTCAACAGGTGCATCTGCTGATGCTGTCTGGGATAATGGCATTGATGATGCTTATTTTTTAGAAGCTACTGAAGATGCTGAATTAGCTGAAGCTGCAGAGAACAGTCTTCTCAGTTATAACAGTGAAGTGGATGAAATTCCTGATGAACTAATTATAGAAGTATTACAAGAGTAACTAATTCACTATGAACACTTTTGTCACCAGGCTATAATTTGCCTGATGTCTGTGAGATTTGATAAATATATCATTCAACCTGTTTATATAAACTAAGTTTTATTACTTTGCTTTCCAATTTTTGTTTTTTACTTCTGTAAACCAATTTCATTAAAAATTAGCTTTGGTGTAAATTCAGGAGAAATCGCCTTATTAATTAATCAAA